GGCTTTGGCTGTCATTCATTCACAATACGTATTAAATGCCTACAATGTACGAAGCCCTGAAGAGATAATAAAGGTATTCTGAGTAAAGACATCAACCTTGATCTCAATGAGTATTAGATACAATAAAAGGAAAAACGGGTAAGGGGAGAAAGTGCCTAGTGCTACAAAAGCGTACCAAAAAAACTATAGGATTTCTACTGGGAAACTACTTGGGACAACCCCAGTCATAGCTGCGTACACGCTGTTCTGAGAAAAGCAGAGTGACATGTGGGCATCATTTCTATAAAGCCTGGGAGTGGACAGCGAGTATTCGACTTCATGGCGGCAAGATGCCATGACTCATTCCACTCAACAAAACGTGGAAGCCACGACTTCCCACAACCAAATATGCACATGTGACAATATATCCATTTTGGGTGCTGGAGGAGTGTGGGGGTACTAGAGAGTGCTGTAAGTTCTAAAGGTGCCTTCCTCTCCAGCAGGTTTAGCTTCAGGGCGGGAGTGGGGTAAAGGGGGAGTGGAGACTACGGCATCTAGGTCCATTCTCGAAGTCCCTCGCGGGTGTGGCAGGCAACAGCGGCGACAGCCGGGTCGGCTGGAGGGGAAGACCGAGGCGCCCCCAAGCTCTCGGCGTCGCCCGCGCTCCATCAGTTCCAGCTGTCCCGCAGGAACCGCTGCCACGCGCTGCTGCTGTCTCCGCCACCTAAGGCCTAACCAAAGGCTCTCGGAGAACGTCCCTACATTCTTTCCAACCTGGCAGATGGCAGCTAACGGCCAAACCTCTCCGGGCTATTCACGTACCTGGAGAAAACGATCCCCTTGCGGAGGGGAGCACAGAGGCCAAATCAGCTCTTGCCTTCACTTTTCAGCCACACAGCGTGTTCTCACGGCCACCGGCCAAAATGGCGGTGCCCAGCCGCCGCACGCGCAAGCCATAGGACGTAGTGCGCGCGCGCGACATAGAGCGTGAGGCGGAACCCTGGAGGTAGGTAGGGAGATATGACGTCATTGAGCTGCGACCCTTGTTCAACGCCGTTGGCGAAGCCAGCTGCTGGAGGTGCCGAGAATCTGAGTTTCGGCAAGCAGCCAGGTCTGGAAACTGTGAGTGTGTGGGCTTTTCTCCGACGTCGAGCATACAATGTGTGCATTCTTGTTTTCTACATAGAATATTTTAAAAATGACTACACCAAACAAGACACCTCCTGGTGCTGACCCCAAGCAGTTGGAAAGGACTGGAACAGTACGGGAAATTGGGTCACAAGCTGTTTGGTCACTCTCATCTTGCAAACCAGGTAAAAACTAACAAACAAAAAAGCTGTTGGAACAGGGATTTATTGACACTTTTGGTGTTTTTAGGATTTGGAGTGGATCAGTTACGAGATGACAATCTAGAAACTTATTGGCAATCAGATGGTTCCCAGCCTCATTTAGTGAACATCCAATTCAGGTAATTAATACATTTTCAAATTTTTCATCTACAGTGCATGTTATTTTTACTTTATTGCTTTTAGAAGAAAAACAACAGTGAAGACATTATGTATTTATGCAGACTACAAATCTGATGAAAGCTATACTCCAAGCAAGATCTCAGTCAGAGTAGGAAATAATTTTCACAACCTTCAAGAAATTCGGGTATGTCTTTCAAATTTTTAAAAATATGTCATGAGCCTAGTCAGGAACCTTTTTTTTTTTTCAGCCTCATGTTTTACATGTGAATGAAGAATCAATGAATCTTCAAGTCTCAGGATAAAGGAATGAGAATATTGAAGCAGAAACTGCAAATAAAAGACAATGCATACTTTTCTGTGTCCATTTCTCCTTCATAAAGGAATTAAGAGAATTCTTCCTACAAGGATTTGTAGATATTTGGGAATCTTTCCTCTTGTATTTGAAATTATAGTTGATGGTACAAAACAGAAACCGTAGCTTAGCCATCTCACCACTTTTTTAGAATCTGTTGCCTACTTTGTAATTAGATAGCTAATTAATAATGATAATTAGCTAATTGGATGGCCTACAGCTAGTCTTGATTTCTTATACTTAATTAAGTAGGACAGAGGCAGTACGTAGAGGAAGCTTTCTAAGCACTTACCATGAGAAAAGATCTAGATTTAGACTAAGTGGTACCATAAGTATGAGGCAATAGTAGGGAAATTGTTCAGATAATATGTTAGCTATCTATTTTAATCTTTATTGAGCCTAAAGTCTTTAGATTTAATCTTGTTCCAAATTAACATGTTTCCTGAGTAGCTATGTGAATTTTCTGTTACTTATTTTTGATAATGAAAAGATTAAATTCTTGTTCTGGTTCTTATATATCTCCTAAGTTCCCATTCTTTGCCACTACATAAACAAAACATAAGGGCAAGTCCCTCATATTGAAAATATATAATCTTCTCTGAATCTTCTTCCTCATCAGTCAGGATAAGGTTTCTTAGGGTTTGCCTGGCACACTTAGCTAAAATAATAATAGTATTTATAGTACACTGGCAACTGCTGTTTTTCCTACTTCTTCCCTGAGACTGTATATATGCTGCTAAAGAAATGTGATTTTTATAATAAATGAGTATCCCTTTTTTTTTTTTTTTTGAGACAGAGTCTCGCTCTGTTGCCCAGGCAGGAGTGCAGTGGTGCAATCTCGGCTCACTGCAACCTTCGCCTCCCAGGTTCAAGCGCTTCTCCTGTCTCAGCCTCCCGAGTAGCTGGGATTACAGGTGTGCACCACCACACCTGGCTAATTTTTGAGACGGGTTTTCACTGTGTTACCCAGGATGGTCTCAATCTCCGGACCATGTGATCTGTGCCCGCCTGAGCCTCGCAAAATGCTGGGATTATAGGCATGAGCCACCGCACCCAGCCCCCGATATTTTTTTTAAATAGGAAAACCTCCCTAATTTTACAATAGAAATCAATATAGTTATTTATAATTGAAACTTATAACCAGTAACAACAAAAATACTATTTTATTGTATTAGTATATCTATTTTATCTGTGAGAACAACTAAAATTAGAAAATACGCGGATTCCACCTCTGTAAACTGGTTAGGCTAGTGTTATTTTACTAATTTTTAAATTTAGTTTTTTAAATTGACAGAAAATTGTGTATATTTATGGTGCTTATAATGATGTTTTGATATTTTTATACATTGTAGACTGACTAAATCAAGCTAATTAACATAGGTAATACCTCACATATATGTCATTCTTTGTGGTGTGAACGCTTAAATCTGTCTTAGCAATTTTCAAGTATACAATATATTATTATTAATTGTACTCATAGTGATGCACAGTAGATGACTTGAACTTATTTCTTATGCCTCACCGAAATTTTATGTCCTTCGACCAACATCTCCCAACTGTCCCCCTTACTCCCAGCCCCAGGTAACCATCATCCTACTCCCTGCTTCTGTGAGTTCAACTTTAGATTCCGTGTATAAATGAGAAGATGCAGTTCTTTTTTCACTCCAATTTTTTAAAATGTTACTTAAAATCATATTTTCTTTAACATACAGTTTTTCAATTTTGTAGGAGTTAACCTAAGTAATCAGACTATGTGAAATCCTCTGAGGTTGACTAAAAGGTACTCTGCGATTATTTAATAGATAGTGTCCTTAGACTAAATTAAATTTTTCAGGAAAATTATAATATTCTTCAAAGTCCTGTTGGCTCCTTCTCTCATTTCACTTAATTATGGTGAATCTGGCCAATCCATATATATAGTTTATATAGAATGTCTCTTTACAATAACTGTATGCAATAATAACTATGTGGCTGTTGGCTTATTCCTCTAACTGCATGAATTTTTCATGAATTCTTTGAGATTCATGAAAAAAAAGAATAGTTCTTTAAAAATTACTGCATCCATTTTCATTGTATACTAAGTACTATACAGGCCTACCTCATTTTATGCTTTTCACCTTATTGCACTTTATAGATAACTGCATTTTATTACAAATTGAAGCTTTGTGGCAACTGTGTCAAGGAAGTCTATTGGCACCATTTTTTTTAACAGCTTGTGCTCAATTCCTGTTTCTATCACATTTTGGTAATTCTCACAATATTTCAAACCTTTTCATTATTATTATATCTTTTATGGTGATCTGTGATCGGTGATTCTTAATGATACTATTGTAATTGTTTTGGGACGCCATGAACCATGCTCATATAATATAGCAAACTTAATTGGTAAATATTGTGTTCTGACTACTCCACCAACTGGCTGCTTTTTTATCTCTTTCTCTCTAATTGTGTTTTCCTGTTCCCTGAGACACAACAATATTGAAATTAGGCCAGTTAATAACCTAATTAATTGGCTTGATTCAATTAGGCCTCTAACTAATGATGATGGTCTCTAACTATTTAAGTGAAAGGAAGAGTTTCACATCTCTCACTTTAACTCAACAGCCAGAAAGAATTAAGCTTAATGAAGAAGGCATGTTGAAAGCCAAGATATGCTGAAAACTAGGCCTCTTGCTCCAAACAGCGAAGTTGTGAATATAAGGGAAAAGTTCCTGACGGAAATTAAACGTGCTACTCTAGTGAACACATGAATAATAAGAAAGCAATACAGCCTTATTACTGATATGGAGAAAGTTTGAGTAGCCTAGATGGAAGATTAAACCAGCTACAACATTCCCTTAAGCCAAAGCCTAATCCACAGTATGGTCCTAATTCTCTTCAATATTAGGAAGGCTGAGAGAGGTGAGGAAGCTACAGAAGAAAAGCTTGAAACTAGCCGAGGTTGGTTCATGAGGTTTCAGTGAAGAAGCCATCTGCATAACATAAAAGAGCCAGGTGAAGCAGCAAGTGCTGATGGAGGAGCTGTAGGAAGTTACCCAGAAGATCTGGCTAAAATAGTTGATGAGGGTAGATACACCAAGCAACACATTTTCAATGTAGACAAAAAGCCTTCTACTGGAAGATGCCAGCTAAGATTAGAGAGGAGAAGTCAATGCCTGGCTTGAAAGCTTCACAGGACAGGCTGGCTCTTTTGTTAGGGGCTGATGCAGCTAGTGACTTCAAGTTGAAGGCAGCCCTCACTATTCTAATAATCCTAGGGTCCTTAAGAATTATGCTAAATTTATTCTGCCCATGTGCTATAAATGGAAGAACAAAGCCTGGATGACAGCACATCTGTTTAGAGCATGGGTTCCTGAATATTTTAATCCCACTGTAAAGACCTACTGCTCAGAGAAAAAGATTTATTTCAAAACACTATGCTTGTTGACAATGGACATAGTCACCCAAGAGCTTTGATGGAGATGTACAAGGAGGTAACACAACATGTATTCTGCAGCCCATGGATCAAGGAATAATTTTGACTTCCAAGTCTTATACATTTCTTTAGGCATTAGCTGCCATAAATAGTGGCAAATGATCTGATGGATCTAGGCAAAGCAAATTGAAAATCTTCTGGAAATAACTTACCATTCTAGATGTTACTGAGAATATTTGTGATTCACATGAAAAGGTCAAAATATGAACATTAACATTAGTTTGGAAGAAGTTGATTCCAAGCCTCATGAATAACTTTGAGGGTCTGAAGGCTTCATTGGAGGGAGTAACTGCAGATGTAGTGGAAACAGCAAGATAACTACCATTAGAAATGGAGCCTGAAGGTCAGGTGCATTTTGGGAGCCTGAGGTGGAAGAATCTCTTGATCCCAGGAGCTCAAGACCAGCCTGGGCAACATAACAAGACCCCCATCTCTACAAAAGAAATTCAAAAAAATTAACTGAGTGTGGTGATGCACATCTGTAGTCCCATCTACTTGGGAGGCTGAGGTGGGAGGATTGCTTAAGCCTAGGTGGCGGCGGTTCCAGTGAGCCATGATCATGCCATTGCACTTCAGCATGGGCTACAGAGAGAGACCCTATCTCAAAAAAACAAAAAGAAATGGAGCCTGAAGATGCGACCAAATTGCAGCAATCTCATTATAAAACTTGAACAGGTGAAGAGTTGCTTCTCATAAATGAGCTAAGAAAGTAGTTTTTAGTGTGTGAAGGTGCTGTGAACATTCTTGAAATGACAACAAAGAATTTAGAATATTGCATCATCTTAGTTGATAAAAGAAGACTGACTCCAATTTTAAAAGAACTTCTACTGTCAGCAAAATGCTATTAAGTGGCATTGCATGCTACAGAGAATATTTTTCATGAAAGGAATATTGAATAAATGAGGTAAACTTCAGTGTTATTTTAAGAAATTGCTTCAGCCACCTCAGCCTTTAGTAACTACCACCTTAATCTGTCAGTAGCCGTCATCATTAAGGTGAGATACTCTGCCTCCAAAAAAAATTACAACTTGTTGAAGGATCAGGGGATTGTTAGCAATTTTTAGCAGTAAAATATTTTTTTGTGAGGATATGTACATTGTTCTTTAGACATAATGCTATTACACACTTAATAGACTACAGTAGAGTGTGAGCATAATATATGCACTGAGAAACCAAAACATTGTATGACTGACTCACTTTATTGTGATACTCACTTTATTGCTGTGGTCTGGAACCAGACCCACAATGTATCTGGGATATGCCTGTACTTATTTTAGATATAATTGCTAAAACTTTAAAACTTTATCTCAAAGTTGTATTTTCCTATTTATAAATTAGAGCAAAGAGGTATTACACACAAAACTTGCATAAGAAATAACTGAGATACTGATAGTTTCAGTTATTCCTGTATCTTTGGACTATTCCTCCAATGGTTGAATTTCCTTTTTTTTTTTAAATTGGGGCTGCTTGAAAAACATACATGTTCTTTAGCAATTTTGAATATTATTCTTTGGCAGCATTGTTTTAGAAAATTGTTTTCATAGAATTTCTTCTTAGTATCCATGGACCTATATTGAGGGAGGTGGTTGGGGGAGAAATATGTCAGCGCTGTCAACTACCAGTAGATGGTATTAGTAGTTGCTTCTATAGTTAAAAATCGACACATGTGATTAAGTAGACTTAATGATGACCCTTTGGAAATGAATCTGTAAGTAGAAGAATCTCTATACTGTGTCAGAACCAGTAATGATACCCACTTCGTGTTGACTGTCAGGAAGCTTAGAACCAAATTTGTGACCCATGTGGTAACAATTGTATATATTTATTTCTATACACTAATCTTGGCCCTCAGTTATTTATTTTGTCATATTATGGCATATTTCTTTTCAGGGCCCACAAATCTTTGATGGCTTTGGTTAGCACAAGGACATTACCTGTCTTGATCATCTTGATCACTCATGTAGCTGAGTACCTACCACATAGGTGCTCAGTTAATATTTGTGCAATTTATTTCTGCAGTGGCCTTTGATATTTATTTTAAAGATAGTGGAGGGGCGTCCGTTTTAGCTTTACTGAGGAAAAGAATCCAAGGCAGATTAGTTCTAAAATTGATTCGACTCTAGCAGCCTACTTTCTGATATAAGCATGTGATCTTAGAGAAGATAATAATGACTAAAGGGAATGTAATATAGCTTTGGGGAATATAGGGCAATCCTAATTTGCCTCTTATCATAGCCCAGAGGTTATGAGCTCTGGCTAAATATGATAAGCAAGGTACTTTAGGGAATAAAGAGAGACTGAGGAATGAGAAGAAATCTCTTTCTGCCTTCACTGTTCTACCTTAGTATTTAGGTAGCCACTTCACATTTAAGATAATAAAAGGGTAAAAGTTGAGTCAAAGTTACTGTCAGCCAGTTTGTAAAATCTAGTTGAACAATAATCTCATCAATTTAAAAATTTTATCATTTCTCTGAGGAAATTTAATGAAAGGCATTGAGAAGTGTTCCTGACTTTAAGAAACTTATTGTGAATGAAGAGTTGCCTTGTGTTGAGAGGGAATTGTCTCTGAGGAAATTTAATGAAAGGCATTGAGAAGTGTTCCTGACTTTGAGAAACTTATTTTGAATGAAGATTTGCCTTGTGTTGAGAGGGAATTGTCTAAGGCAGATATGGAATTCAAATTTGAAACTTTTCTGTTGACCAGGTTCAGGATTATCGGTAGCATGGAATTATCATGACTCACTGAACTCCATTTAACCTGAAGTTATAGTCATTTGAAACTTGCTGATATTCCCCCAGAGTCATATTGTACTCGCCATTGAACGCAGAGTTCTCTAACCTTGGCTTACAGACGGAAAAACCCAGTCTGTTTCATAACCTGCAATCTGGGTTTTAAATATTGTTTTCAGAGTAGGACAGAAGGGTGAGACCTAAGCCAAATAAAGGAACATGTTTCTAGATTGTCTTTGCCACATGCTGCTTTAATCATGGGGTTTGGAGCCTGTCAGATCAGAGTTGGAATCTTGGTATTATCACTTCCTTGAGAGAGAGTACAATTTCTCTGTTTTTTCTGAGCCTCTGTTTATTTACTTTAAAAAATGAAAATTACAATGCCTGTCTTGTTTGGGTGGTTGTGAAAATTAGATAAGCAGTGTAAAAACATCTACCATGAACCTAATATGTATAGATTCTTAGTCAATATAACTTTACGCCCATCCATACTACTTTTCTCTGTTAGCTTTGTAATGGCTGCTTGCTTTATCCTTACTCGTACATGACTGTACAAGGTTGGAAAGTGCTAGATAAATGTGTCTTATGTATATTAAGACATGCTCAAGTTATGGAAAATGGATAGGTTGTCTTGGATTCAATTCCTTACTATCAGATCTAAGCATGAAGTGTTTTTTTTAAGGTTGATATTTGGCATTTCGATATCAGTGTTTTCTCTGTTGCAACTGGACAGAGAGAACAACCTATGTAGGTTATTTGGATTTTTAAAAAAATTATTTTAATGAAATTTCCCCTGGCATTCGAGTAGATATACAGATTTAATTCTTTGAAACTACAGCATCAGTGGCATTATTTTTTGTGGCATATGTAAAGCAAGAATTTAGCAATTTTAAGCTTCCTAGTATTTAGCTAATAACTTCACATACTGGAGCACATCTTTATCCGTTGTGTCAAAATATTAGATATTTTCTAAGGTAATAGTTTTACTAACGTGGATACTTCCTTTGATTTTGTTCTCTGTTCTTGAAATTGTTTGTGCTTATGGAATTTATTTTGTTATATTTAAAAAAGTAAAGCTGACTTTATAATATGGATGACTTTGAATTTTACTTCTTAGCCCTTATACTTTCTATGCAGGATGTATTTTTAAAAAGAAATACAATATTTACAGGAACAAATTTATAGAGTAGGGAGTATAAATGGGCATTTTAAAAGTTATTTATATACATCTTAACTGCCATGACTTTTAGCCAAGCCAGTATTTTCAAGAAAGCGCTGTCTATCCTAATTGCACAAATATTTTTGCAGACTTTTCCATTAAGCAGTGAATGAAGCCCTGAAAGTCACTGTAGCCAATGTGAAGGCAGAGGATTTGAGAGTAGTAATGGATTTTTAGAAATGCTTAGGGTGCGCTCCTGTAACAGGGCATTTGCTTTTAGGGCAGTTTGGCCCAACAATTGAACAAATTAGTTATGTTTGAAAATTTATAAAGCAAAAGCATAGATAATCATAATATAATTTTTGCTAGAACATATGTTAAGTTGGCTTATTAGATCAGATCGTTTTTTAAAATTACAGTATGAAAAAGTTATTCAACTTATTTTAAAAATTCTTCTTTGCAAAGAAATTGATACCTTGATACCCATGGCATTAAGACAGCTTTTTACTTCTTTGTGGGCTGGCATAATGGACAGACAGTACTTTAGCCTTGGAAATCAGGAGTATTGACGTGTGACATTTTAGATGAGTATGTGTGTATGTGAACAGGTACATGTGGATGCAAGCATGTGTGTAGAAGATCACGTATACATTCATATATGTGAGAGTGCATTTGGGTTAGAAGTGATATGAAAAAAAGTGGAGTATTGTATCTTAGTAAACTTTTACTTCATTAATCTCCTTCAAGTTGTTGATCATTAATAATTGGATATTCTTTTGTAGAATGGCTTTGGAACTTGGCAGTATTCTGTAATCCAGTTTTACAAGATGACATGGGGAGATGACCAGGGAATTTACTCATATTTTTTTTAGGCCGAGTGATGTTGATAGACCACAGTTTGGCAAAGTAGACAGATCTGGTTTCAGATCTTAGTTTTGCTACTTACTAGCTGTGTGAATCTTGGAGATATATTTGGCTCTTTTGAAACCTCAGTTTCCTCATATATAGAATAGGTGAACAATGTCTGTCTTATTGGATTCCAGAAAGAATTAAGTAGGATAAAGTTTGCAAAGTACTTATTCACATTACCTGGTCACATAGTAAACAGTCAGTTAATGCAAATTCTCTTTTTGGGTGTGTTTTTAAAAAAATAAATAATATTTTACAACTTAAGCCTTTTTTGAATATTTGAAGTAAAATGCAAATTTATTTTTACATTAGCTTTTGGAGAGTATTAGTGCTTTCTGCATCTTGGGAGAAATCTTATTCTTTTATTTAGTTGTATAAACATATAAGCAAAAGTAGGCATAATAGCTGATTATTGTTTTAAAAAAAAACTTCCGAATGTTTATAGTGAACTTCTATAAAATGAAAATTACTCTGTGCAACTTATGTGGCATAATTTACAAATCAGTTCAATTTGGGGAAAATATAATTTATATCAAATAATATACCACCAATTTGGGGGAAATTATATTACTATAGTGTAATATAATTATAGTGTGTTATTAACTATAGTGTGTCACTAAGATAAACTAAAAAGCCCATTAGTTAGCCAGTATTGTCATGTTTCTGAGGTTAATTGGCTGCATTCAGTTATAGGTTATGAACGGTACCACTTGAATGATCCACCAAGCTATCAGGCAGAAAGACCAATAGTTCACAAGACTAATTGACCCTGTCAGTATAATAGAAACACTTACAAATAAAATTCTCTTTGCAAACAACATTGCGAATGAAAACCCCAGAAGAAACTGTTATGTCCTGTAACTGTCCTGGAATGCTATGATTCAGTTAGCAGACTGTGGGTGGAGGTGGGTCATGGTGGGTGGGAGTTGGGGGGAAGGAAATGCAAAGGATAGAAAGGAGAATTTTGGAGGGAAATTAATCAGACAAAACGTTAGAGAGAAACACACATTTTTTGAAATGATTTTAACCTTCTTGAATCTCTAAAAAGTACTGTCTTTAAATTTTTCATTTTTTTACCCTTGTTCTGTATCTTAAGCCCTTTTGTTAGATTTGATAGTCATTGTTGCATTGAGCTCTTTTCTGAAAGGTAAGAACGTATTTTTGTCAAACACATTGCTATAATGAGTATGATGTGTGGCTGCCATTCTTCAGTCTTTCTTCATTTACATGTATCATCAATATAATGCAAATACTGTCAAGGGCAGCATTATCTCCTTGAATCTATTTTTTGTTTTGTTTTTTAGTATAGGTTTGTATTTGTGCTGGTGCAGGAGGAAGGGGGAAAGTGTTGGGAAGAAACATAGAAAGAGAGAAAGAACATTTACTTTCTAACAAATTTTGACAATTTGTTTTTCTCTTTTTTTGGTAATGATCAAAATTATATATTAAAGAACTTCCCAAAGCAATATATCAGCTTTTATTAAAGAAAGCAAGTATTTTCAAATGCTTTAAGAAACTTGGTGAACTCTAGTATAAGGGTTTGGTTTTCAAAGGGAAAAAAAAGAATTTTATCTGGAAACATTTTAGGTAATATGGATCCTCCAGTTAATCTATGGGAAATTATGCAGCAGATATCAGCCTTCATTTGTAATACTGTAGGAGGGTGATAACTTTCCTGTTGCATTTTCTTTTTGTAAAAGACATCTTTTACTTTGTCAGAAAACAACAGTCAAGTTGTAAATGGTCTTCAAAAATAGTAATAAAAAAAGATTTATAATGGAAAGAATTGATGGTATATTTCACCTAAAGTAAGAAAGACAATGTGTAATAAGGGATTTTGCGGTTTTACAGCTCAGTGCATGTGTTTGAAAGCTGTTCTCTCAGCAACGTGGGTGGCAGGTTATGCTACCATATAATGTATTGTAGTTGGCTCTCCACACTTGTCAGGGTTAGTGTTCAACCATTCGGAAAATTTTCCCATTGTTCTATCATGTGAACCAAGACTAGTGTAGAATTCCCAATAACTTACAAAAAAAGGATTAATTAGAAAGTTTGAAATTTGATTACTTATTGTTTTAATACAGTACTATGTATTTTAGTATTTTATCTATAATTAGAATTGTTTTTTAGTCAAAATAATGTATCAAAATCAAAACTTCATCTTATTTTTTAATAGATTTTACAGAAATTTGTATACTGAATCCTGCCTCTTTTTTTTGTATTAACACTGTTTCCATCTTAAGCATTTTGCTTTAGATGGACCATAGCTCTTGGCAGCTAGTGCATTTTTAGCAAATAATACTGTTTCTAGTAAGAGTTGCAGAGAAAAAAAAAAACTTTGTGTGAGGTCCTTGTAAACTGAACCTTTGGAACATTACTTTATTTCTTTTTTCCCCTCTTTTGTGCTTCTTCGCTATTTGTGTAATGGTTATAAATTACATCGTTTGAAAAGAAGAATTAAAAACACTTTATTTTGTTTTTTTTTTAGACAATTTTTTCTTTACCTGTTATTTTAAAGATGTACAGAGAAATAAGCAGTTAGGGTATTGAAATTCCATTGTGCCAGCACCTCCAGAGCATAATCCAAAAAAAACAGAAAACCGCCTGCTGGGTTGTCTGCAGTATGCTTGTGTGAACATCAGTGTCTGCTGTTCACACATCATTTTTTTTTTACTGAAAGTTCCTCTTGGAATAAAGACTCTGTGTTTTCTGAGTGTAGTGAAACATTTGTTGGTTCTTATATTTTTCAATTTGTGAGGGATTCTGTTTATAGGATAAGTTGTCATGGCTATATGTTGCACTAATGTTATTGGCACATCAAAAAAGTAGAGAAAAGGCTTGTGTATTTATATACTATAAAATAATGAAAAAATGAAATTAGAAAGTATTGAAGGTGAGAAATTTTGTTGAAGATATATGTGAAGAAGGATTGATTTAAATATTGATGTTTGCCCTTTAAAATCTATTTTATTTATAAAGTATATCTTGGCTGGATTATACATCTGAAAATATCATAAATGTCTTGTATTTCACTTGGAATTCAGATTCTTAAGTATGTTGGCTTCTTGATAGTATTGTTATGAGTTAGTCAAATTTTTCAACTGACCCTACATAATCAAGGAACGTTCAGGAAGTATATTTATGGGTGCTTAGAATAATTTTTAATTTTTGATTATGTTTCATATCATTTATTTTTACTCTTATGCTACTGAGTATCACGTTAGATACAGGCAGCAAACTTGTGAAATGTAGTCTAGTGTGTTGGCAGTCTCAACCTTCATTCAGATTCATACAGCATCAAAACAAAAAATTATTTACCAGATAATAGGGAACTTAAGGTTAAAATTTGGTAAAATGGATGTTGTGATCCACAGTCTCCCCAAAGGTTTATTGGAATTATTCAACATTTTTTGTTTTTAACTTTCTATATAGAAGTTAATAAAGGAATAAATATACATATCTGAAACTGGGTTTTTACCATTTTGACTATTTTTTATAAAGATATAATTTCAGGTTTGTTTGTCTCTGAATTTCACTCTGAGTTTCTTGATCAAAATTCAGATGCACGTTTACATTTCATAATTGTTGTATGAATCTTTTAATTATTGTTTCTTGTGGTTATTTAGGATAATATTGCTGTATATCTGGAACCAGTTATTAAATTTTAGTCAATAGATCCAATAGTCAATGAATGATTCTTGCTCCTCAATTTGCTTCTTATTAGTTGTCTTATTCTCTCACTGAATCCAGAATATGGAAGAGATTGTCATCTAAGCAAGACATATCTTGCATATGCCTTCTAGAAGGGGAAGTGAAAGCACCAAGTCCTTAATGTGTCAGTTTTCTAAGGGCCTACGATGTCTGAGTTTCTTGATTGCCAAGAAGCCTAATTCTTCACAGGGCAACCTGGCATACAGCCATTTCCACACTGGGCTGTTCGTTGGTACTTGTGAATAGAACAAAAACGGTCTTTGCTTTTTCTCCTCAGTTATCAATGATTATCATTTTTGGAAACAAGTTAAAACATTTTTCTCAAAATGATGATTATTCATGTCAAGATGAAGTCAAACTTCATGCTATCTAAGCTGTAAGTAATAGAGTTAGTTCAGTATTTTAAAAATTCATGTAAAATAAAATTTGTTACTTCTCACTCCAAAATATTCATTTTGTAAAATTTCACCTTAACTATTGTTAGACAGATGTTCTAGATTTAGCTAAACACTTTTGAAAGTAAATTATGAGGTGGGTTTTTGGCTAATTTTTATACTTCTATAAGTAAAATCTGTTATATATGAATTATGGGACCACTAGAAGTCATAGATCCTACAAGCAAAGTGTTTGTGGGTCATTGGGTTGGGGAGCTACTTCAGTTGTTTTTTTTAATATAACTGGAGGTGTATATTGGATTTTTACCTCTGCGTAGATCTGTAGTAAGAACTTTGTTCCCATTGTCATGCATTATTTCTGTGCATATTAACTAATAATATAAAACAATAAGTATTATGAGACTTTCACCCAGTTGAATTAGTTTCTTCCTTCTCAGTCCCCTTCAAAGTTCCACATCTCTTTATAGCATATGTAGAATTATGGCTTTTTGAGTTGTCGGTATTTATTCACTTGTACTTATCTTAGAATATGTTCTTTTATTTTTATTCTAGGCATACATACATACTTTAAGGTTATTACTTCGGTGATGTTCAGGATTTTGGTTGGGTAATTACTTTCAAATCCTGGCTAGCTAGGTCACTAGCTAGGTGACCCTTGGGCAGATTGTATAACCTTTCTATGAACTTCAGTTACCTATAAATTAACTATAAATTGGAGATATGATGTTGGGATGATTGCAACAAATGTTTTAAGTGCCTGGAACATACTAGCAGCTCAGTGAATGGTAGCTGAAAGGAGCAAAGCCATTAAAATTTGTTATGTTTTTATAGGTCTTAAAAGCATACAATAGGCTGGGCATGGTGGCCCACGCCTGTAATCCCAGCACTTTGGGAGGCCAAGGCGGGTGGATCACCTGAGGTCAGGAGTTCGAGACCAGCCTGACCAACATGGAGAAACCCCGTCTCTATTAACAATACAAAATTAGCTGGGTGTGGTGGCACATGCCTGTATCCTAGCTACTCAGGAGGCTGAGGCAGGAGAATCGTTTGAACCTGGGAGGCAGAGGTGCGGTGAGCCCAGATCGTGCCATTGTACTCCAGCCCGGGCATCAAGAGCAAAACTCCGTCTCAAAACACACACACACACACACACACACACACACACACATACACACACACTAAAACAAAAGCATACAATAGTTTGCTTTTCTATATAATCTCATGAAATTAAGAGTTTTCATTACATCTAACTGTTTATTTCTTTGGGTTGTTAAAGATCCAAGAGCATGGGCTTTGGAGTCATCTGCTGGAGTTTGAATTCTTGCTCTGCCATTTAACCATGAACCTTGGAATGTTAGCCTCAGATTTCTAGTATCTAAAGTGAAGATTAAAAGAATGTACCTTGGCTGAGTACAGTGACTTACGCCTGTAATTCCAGCACTTTGGGAAGTCATGGCAGGCAGATCACAAGGTCAAGAGATCGAGACCATCCTGGCCAACATGGTGAAACCACGTCTCTACTGAAAAATACAAAAATTAGGTGGGTGTGGTGGTGCGTGCCTGTAGTCCTAGCTACTCAGGAGGCTAAGGCAGGAGAATTGCTTGAATCCGGGAGGTGGAGGTTGCAGTGCTCCAAGATCTAGCCACTGCACTCCAGCCAGGCGACAGAGCGAGACTGTGTTTCAAACAAAAAAAAAAGAGTATACCTCATAGGGCTATTGCAAGGCTGGAAAAAAATCAATACATCTATAGTTCTTACAACTGTGCTTGCCAAAGAAAAAGTGCTTCCAAAATGTTTATTGTTATTTATTATTATCTCATAGAAAAGGAAAAATCTAAAGCAAGAAAACTTGAATGGAGTCAGCCTTAATCATGTCTCTTTCATCCACTCCTATATAATTCACACTACTTTTCTTCCCAATCTCTTTCAGAATTCCACATTTCCACAAAGCATATTTAGATTATATTGAAGTCAGAATTGTGCATCTTATTCATTACCTACATAGGATTGCGATAACCTTGCAGTAAGAATCGCTTAGCTGTGGAATTCTAGTTTGAAAATAATTTTCCTTAGAATTTTAAACACATTTTCCACTTCCTCATTGTTTTTATTGTAAATGTTGAGAAATACAATGCCACTTTTGATTTCTGATGCTTTGCATGTGACCTATTTTTCTCTGTAGAAAGTGATGTCTCGTCATCAGAAGTATCTGTTGAATTTGTTGCCTGCTTCTTATAGGTTTTGCCTTAGTTAGCCTTTTTTTTTTTTTTTTTTTTTTTTTTTTTTGAGACATTGTTTTTATTGTAAATGTTGAGAAATACAATGCCACTTTTGATTTCTGATGCTTTGCATGTGACCTATTTTTCTCTGTAGAAAGTGATGTCTCGTCATCAGAAGTATCTGTTGAATTTGTTGCCTGCTTCTTATAGGTTTTGCCTTAGTTAGCCTTTTTTTTTTTTTTTTTTTTTTTTTTTTGAGACAGAGTCTCACTCTGTCTCCCAGGCTGGAGTGCAGTGGTGCGATCTTGGCTCACTGCAACCTTGGCCTCCCAGGTTAAAGCGATTCTCCTGCCTCAGCCTCTTGAGTAGCTGAGATTACAGGCATTCACCACCACACCCAGCTAATTTTTACTATTTTTAATAGAGACAGGGTTGCATCATGTTAGGCTGGTCTCGAACTCCTGACCTCAAATGATCCTCCTGCCTTGGCCTCCCAAAATGCTGGGATTACAGGCATGAGCCATTGCGCCTGGCTGCCTTAGCTTTTTTCTTCTTTTTTTTCTTTGAGACGGAGTCTCACTCTGTCATCCAGGGTGGAGTGTAGTGGCACCATCTCGGCACTCTGCAACTTCTGCCTCCTGGGTTCAAGCAGTTCTCCTGCCTCAGTCTCCCCAGTAGCTGGGATTACAGGCGTGCACCACCATGCCTGGCTAATTTTTGTATTTTTAATAGAGACGGGGTTTTGCCATGTTGGCCAGGCTGGTCTTGAACTCCTGACTTCAGGCAATCCACCTACCTTGGCCTCCCAAAGTGCGAGGATTATAGACATGAACCACCATGCCCGGCCCTAGTTAGCTTTTTAACCGTCCTTTTGAATGACCTTTTATCTATTATTTATTTTTATTTTGTAGAGATAGGGTCTCACTATGTTGCCAGGCTTGTCTGGAACTTCTGGCCTCAAGCTATCCTCCCCTTTACGCCTCCTAAAATGTTGAGATTACAGGCGTGAACCACCAGGCCCAGTCATAAAATGGCCTTTTAAAGGCTTCATTGTTATCAGTTGTTTAAAAGGTAGGTTGGTGTCCATGTATCTTTCTGCTTCAACTGGATTTTTTTTTTTTTTTTTTTTTTGAGACAGGGTTTTGCTCTGTCACCCATGCTTGAGTGCAGTAGCGCAATCATGGTTCACTGGGGCCTAGACCTTCTAGGTTCAATCGATCCTCCTGCCTCAGCCTCCTGAGTAGCTGAGACTACTGGCATATGCTACCATGCTCTGCTAATTTTTGTGTTTTTTGTAGAGACAGGGTTTTGCCATATTGGCCAGGCTGCTCTGAAACTCCTGGGCTCCAGGGATCTGCCTGCCTTGGCCTCCGAAAGACATGGGATTATAGGTGTGAGCCATTGTGCCTCGCCTTCATCTGGATTTTTAAATAAGCAATTGTTTACTTAATAGTTAAATGATTTATATAAAAAGTGTTTTATAGTGACTTTTTGGCATTTTGAATTTATGATGCCCCCACCTGTTTCTCAGTGGGTTGTAATCCAGTGGCATGATATCAAATAGCCTGTTTTCTTAGATATATTTCTGACACGTTTACTTAAAGGCTAGTTTTAACCTTTCTTTCTTTTCAATATTTATTTACTGTTAAAATTTATGGTGATAGGGCTGGGTGTAGTGACTCATGCCAGCATAATAAAACATTTAAAAAATTATGGTAATAGAATGATAGTGTACTTTTTAATTTAAAAATTACTCATACATGTGAACAGTCTAAATTTCTATATGTTTGCATAAGATTTTCTCATACCTGCCATACATACAATTCTGTTTCATTTTTGTTCTAAGATAAAAGATACGTTTCAATATCATGTAGCAGCAAATCGTGATGTTACCTGGAGTATGAAGGACTTGGAAAAAACTAAACCTCATGGATAGCATGAGGAGCTCCGCAACTGTGTTCTGGAGTTTCTGTTGGGTCCTTAGTGTTTCCCTGCTCTCCAGAGTCCATAAAACACACATTCATGCATGCACACACATACACACACACACACACACACACACACACACACACACACACACACGTTATCTATTTGGTATAAGAAATAGAACATTATGAGTATCTCAGTTCCTGTCACAAACCTTCCCCTACCCTTTAGGGAAAACTATGATCCTTCCTTTTTATGTTAACTTTCTTAATTGTCTTTATAGTTTTACCACTGTGAATATGTACCTCAGCATTAATTGAGTGCTTGTTTTTGAACTCGAAGTAGTTTAGACTTGGTATTGTTAAGTTTCTGCCTTTCTTTTTTTGTTTTGCTAACTTACTAAGTCATAGTTTTTTATTTTCAGTTATACTAACTTTGAGTTTTTGTAATTTAATGTTTCTTTTTACTACAGTAAAACATGTATGTAGGTTAAAAGCGTGAAAGAGCTGGGTATGATGGCATATGCTTATAGTACCAGCTACTTGGGAGGTGAAGCAGAAGGATTGCTTGAGCCCAGGAGTTCAAGGCCAGCTTGGACAACATAGTAAGACCCCAATCTCTTAAAAAAAATAGTGTGAAATATTTGCAGTAGCACTTGCAACAATCATACTTCTCACCCTGTCCCACACTCTTGCCTCACTCTTTGGGAGCAATCCTGTTAGCTATGTTAGCCAATTTTTGTTAAAAAATTGTAGAAATATTTACTTTCATATTTCTAAATGCATGTACGTAGATACCTGTATTAGATGTGTACAATTCTAAATAACGTGTACGTATCTATATTTAAAGCTGTGATCTAATCATATCTGCTATAACACATCAGGATTTAGCTCTATAATCCCATTCCTTCTCTCATCTACTTCCCTTATCTTCATCTTACTAGTGTAGGTTTTTGTGGTATTTGCTGAAATCATTATGCATGTTTTCATTATTATGATCGCATAAGTATTTTTATGCCTGAATCATACCATGTCCTAATGCTTAAATTTTTTTTAGGCATTATTTTGTTTTCCTGGAATTAATACTTTACCTTGTTTCTTAATTTTTAAAATGTTGGTTACCAACATATGTCTAAATTCTCTGACAGATTATAAACTCTTTCTTGAAACAGCAATACGTAACTCTCAGTTCCACATTTTTTCTGGGTAACATCCCTCCTGGACTTCCAGCTCATCTGCTACCAGTGGAAGGTCCATCAGAAAAGCAGAGAGTGCTGAGGAAGACCAGGGGTGTATAGTAAGGGATTTACTACAGGGATTTTACCTTTCCCAAGTAGAAGTTGGTTAAATAAATTCTGTAAGACTGTTGTTTTCACATCTGATGTAAACAGATGAGCGTGAAGTCCATAGGGCAGGAAGTTGAAAGTGAAGATTTATGTAAAGTGGTGGGGAACAAAAACAATCTGGAACCTATGAGCACAGGCTGGAACCCATGAAGATGAACTGGAATCATTCATGTTCACTGCCTCCAATCTTGTGACAAGTGTCCTGCAGAAGAAGTTGATTTCTTTTTTCTTAGAGCTAAACACTCACCTGACCTAGGAGTTGGAGAGCCTGCAGGAAGATCTAAGGGAATGAGGGTCAGTTGTAGGCCTGGCTCCTGCCCCATGACAATGGTGTGAAGCAGTAGATAATGACAATGTATATGATCTATAAAAGCGCCTGCTTGTCTTGAATGTAAAAATAAAATGGCTGCTGCCTCTCTTTTGCTCTCCAAAATCTTGAGAGCTTGTTTGGGGATTCTGTGAGGG